AAACTGCTACATTGTATCTTTTTAGCGTGGTAGAAAAGATAATCCCAAAGATTAAGGTCGTATTGCCCCTTTTTAGAGCTGTATGAAAGAATATGAATATTTTTGTGATGTTGATATTTTTTAACTTTTAAGTTCAGAGGTACACATGCAGGTTTGTTATATAGGTAAATCTGTGTCATGAGACATTAACTGGATTACATCAAATTTAACAATTTTATTTTAGTGTTCATTTTTTGCTCTGATTATGTAAAATCACACTTTTCATATTCTTTTTGGAATGGACTTTGTTATCTTGCTATCCCTCATTAATTAGTTAAATACAGTTTTTGATGCATTCATTATGTATTTGTTTGAGAATTATGTTTTATGATATTTAAAAAATAGACTTTGACAGTCTATAGAAAATTAAATTACTAATGACAACAGATGTGTTTTCTGGATACGATCCATGAATAAATGCCAGTAGGTAAGCTGCTTGAGGTTTCAAGAAATCAGGTGTTGTATCAAGACTCTATATTACCTTAAAGGATAAATACCAAGCTATCCCTGGAATTATCCCAGAGATAAATACCTTAGCTTGGTATTTATCCTTCAGCTTCTGCTACTTCAAGGAGCATGATTGAGATAAAAACCAGTGAGAGTCTTCTTCAGATACAGACTGAGGCATGGAAAATGGATGGCATATACAAATAAATCAATGACAAATTACAAATTAATCAATCCAAAGTAAGTAAAATAAGTGGGTTCTGATATGCAACATGTCTAATTGCTTCAGAGCCTGCAGGTCCAAAGGTCAACTTCCTAGCAAGAACTAAATTTAACACAACTCAAACAGCAGCAGCCTAGGGAATCCCAGGGCTCATTAAGCTAAGTAGTGTTGTAAGAACCACAGAAACCTGATACAGCTAGAGTCCTAGGGATAGGAGATATTTCCAGTTCATACAGCCAGCCCTCAACTAGGGCTTGGCTTATAAGGAAGCAGTTAAGACATGTGCTGGGCAGCTGCGATGATCATCTGAGGATAGCCCATTTTGCTGGCCTGAGGCTGAAGAGAGGGTTGATAGGATGAATGGCAGGATAAAATCTTCCTTCCTTGAAACCACATAGCTTCTGACAAGCAAAGATGTAGGTTTCTCAGATATGTTTATTCAAAACTCATCTCCCTTGTTCTGATTTAATTCTTCTTTAGGTCACTTGATATTCTTGGCTTGATGAAAAAAGAACAAGATTCTAATGTGACAGAATTTGTTCTTCTGGGCCTATCATCTTCTTGGGAGCTGCAGCTATTTCTCTTCTTACTATTTTTGTTTTTTTACATTGCTATTGTCCTGGGAAACCTCTTGATAGTGGTAACAGTGCAAGCCCATGCTCACCTGCTCCAATCTCCTATGTATTATTTTTTAGGTCATCTCTCTTTCATTGACCTATGCCTGAGCTGTGTTACTGTGCCAAAGATGTTAGGGGATTTCCTACAGCAGGGCAAGAGCATCTCTTTTTCAGGATGCCTGGCCCAGATCTACTTCCTCCACTTTCTAGGAGCCAGTGAGATGTTTTTGCTGACAGTCATGGCCTATGACAGGTATGTTGCCATCTGTAACCCTTTGCGCTACCTTACAGTCATGAACCCCCAGCTATGCCTTTGGTTGGTTCTTGCCTGCTGGTGTGGGGGTTTTATCCACTCTATCATGCAGGTCATACTAGTCATCCAGCTGCCTTTCTGTGGGCCCAATGAACTGGACAACTTCTACTGTGATGTCCCACAAGTCATCAAGCTGGCCTGCATGGACACCTATGTGGTAGAGGTGCTGGTGATAGCCAACAGTGGTCTGCTGTCTCTTGTCTGCTTCTTGGTCTTACTATTCTCTTATGCTATCATCCTGATCACCCTGAGAACACACTTCTGCCAGGGCCAGAACAAGGTCTTCTCTACCTGTGCTTCTCACCTGACAGTGGTCAGCCTGATCTTCGTGCCATGCGTATTCATCTATTTGAGGCCTTTCTGCAGCTTCTCTGTGGATAAGATATTCTCCTTGTTTTACACAGTGATTACACCTATGTTGAACCCCCTCATCTACACACTCAGAAATACTGATATGAAGACAGCTATGAAGAAGCTGAGGATAAAACCATGTGGCATTCCATTGCCTTGTTAAGGAATGAGCAGAAGAGGTGATTTGAAAAACACACTCTTTCTTGGAAGACTCTTAACTCATCTTGTACATGGGTAAAAACCACTTTGATGACGTTGGTATAAAAGAGGAGATAGCATAAAGATTATAATGGATCACTCTTGATTACAATTTAAAAGCATAGGTGGCACTCTAGAAAGCCACCTATGCCTTTTGACCATAATCAAGAGAACTCAGGAACTCAGTAGAATTTACTGGCCACAAACGATAACAAGCATTAATTGAAAGATCAACTTTTCTATCTTTATGTCTCTAAGTACTGTTCATTTATTCAATTTTTTCCACTTTTTAATCTATTCAAATGAAAGAAGATATATCTCTTTTTGTGTTCAGTTCCTCCAGCATTTAATGATTCCTAGTGTTAGGAAGTTCCTTCTGATGTCTCATCAGATCCTTTTCTGAAGTAGTGTGAATTTCTTTGTTCTGTTATAACAAAGCCTGAGAACAGTAACAACCACCTATGTGTAGTATTTACCTCAGAACTGTGTTCCACAGTGTCCCAAGTTTTAGAAATGTAGTCAGGCATCAGTCTAATGAACATATGCTCTTAACAAAGTTTATGCGTGAGAGAAAGGAAGTCCAGGAGTGCAGGGGTGATGGAAGCTGTTAGTATTCTGTTGTAGAGGCTTCTCAAGAAGAGGTACCTAGTTTCACACTGAGTTTTTCTTTGATTGGAATTACAGTGGGGGTGAATAGATAAGCTGGCTCTTCAACTGACCATAATGTTTAAGAGTTTTAACCTCTAAAGGAACAGAGGAAGAAATGAACTGTGATTGAAAGCACTCATTTTTGAGATGCTCACAGTTATTACCTCTGAGTCTCAAACATGCTTTGAGGAATAAATTTACTTAACTTCATTTTTGAGAATGAACTCAGAGTTAAGTGACTTGCCCATGACCACTTAGAAGAAATGCAATCAATCAAGAAAGCTCTTTGTAATCCCAGCACTTTGGGAGGCCAGGGCAGGCAGATCATCTGAAGTCAGGAGTTTGAGACCAGCTTGAGCAATATGGAGAAACCCCGTCTCTACTAAAAATACAAAATTAGCCGGACGTGGTGTTGCATGCCTGTAATCCCAGCTACTCAGGAAGGCTGA